GTAACACGCACCACGCTCTCCCCCAAAGCCCAGGACCCGATGAGCCAGTGAAGGCGTGTCAGGAGGGTCCGGCGTCAGGAGCAAATGAGGTCCTTTTGGTGCCTCTTTCTAGAAGGAAACTTCCCCACCTCGGGTCAGCCCCCTGGGAATATCCATGCATCCCAGACATCAAAAGACACTGAGAAATGCGGACAGGGACTAGACGCTCCGGCTTCCTGACTCGTCGGTGTAAGTTGGAGAAGGGAGAGAAGGAGCCCTGTCCCCCACGGGCGGCAGGCACCCTTCCCCGGGACTGGCTCCTGGCAGCCCTCCGCATACCGCGAGGCGGGTCGATCCCTCGAGTCCCGGGCGGGGATCCCTCCTTCGGCTTCCCCAGCAATTCCCGACCCCGGAGCGAGCCCGGCTGGGCGAGGGGCGAGGGGCAGGGGGCAGGGGGCAGGGGAGACTTAGCGCGGGGCGCAGATACCATGTCCGCGGGAAAGCCCCCTTGCTAGGGCGCAAGACTCCTCTGAACTCGCTGCCCCACCCGATGCGCAGGCTTTCTCTAGAGGGGTTGGGGCTGGGGTGCCCGCTCAGGAGACCGGGAAACAGAGGCTGCTACCCGAGGCAGGCCCTCGTCCAGCGAATGGGCGAGGTGTGCAGAAGCGCAAAGCCAGGCCTTGGAAGGGGGAGCTTCTGCCTCCTTCCCCCTTCCTGGGCTCCCGTTTTAGGAGGAATGTTACTGTTTAAAGAGACCCCACTGAACTATTTCCTGCTCATTGTCACCTCTCCTTCGCTCTCCTCGCGTAAGTTCTCACCGAAAGGTAATAAAACAACCGCTGCCGACACCGCTTGGCGCTGGGCCGGGCGGGGAAAGCGCCCCGAGTCCCACTAGTCCGGACCACCCCGCCAGCCCCGACCTTCTCCCACCTTCCGTGAAAGCAATGACACAGCAGAAACCACGCACACGCCTGGCACACTCGATGCGCGCGCTGACCTCGGCAACAAGTCCTGTTTTTATAAGAGAGCGAGGAGGACACTTCTCAGAAGGGGTTGTTTTGCTTTTGCTTATTTCCGTCCATTTCCCTCTCTGCGCGCGGACCTTCCTTTTCCAGATGGTGAGAGCCGCGGGGACACCCGACGCCGGGGCAGGCTGATCCACGATCCTGGGTGTGCGTAACGCCGCCTGGGGCTCCGTGGGCGAGGGACGTGTGGGGACAGGTGCACCGGAAACTGCCAGACTGGAGAGTTGAGGCATCGGAGGCGCGAGAACAGCACTACTACTGCGGCGAGACGAGCGCGGCGCATCCCAAAGCCCGGCCAAATGCGCTCGTCCCTGGGAGGGGAGGGAGGCGCGCCTGGAGCGGGGACAGGTGAGGCCGCGCGAACGTTCCAGCCTGGCGCGCCACCCCTCTGCCCCCGTCCCCTCCCCCCAAGTCTTGGTCCGCGCCCTCCTCCCGGGTCTGTGCCGGGACCCGGGACCCGGGAGCCGTCGCAGGTCTCGGTCCAAGGGGCCCCTTTTCTCGGAAGGGCGGCGGCCAAGAGCAGGGAAGGTGGATCTCAGGTAGCGAGTCTGGGCTTCGGGGACGGCGGGGAGGGGAGCCGGACGGGAGGATGAGCTCCCCTGGCACCGAGAGCGCGGGAAAGAGCCTGCAGTACCGAGTGGACCACCTGCTGAGCGCCGTGGAGAATGAGCTGCAGGCGGGCAGCGAGAAGGGCGACCCCACAGAGCGCGAACTGCGCGTGGGCCTGGAGGAGAGCGAGCTGTGGCTGCGCTTCAAGGAGCTCACCAATGAGATGATCGTGACCAAGAACGGCAGGTGGGTGCGCGTCCGGAGCCCGCGCGCGCCGCGGGTCCTCCTGCGCCCGCCCCGTGTTTTCCAGGAGGATGTTTCCGGTGCTGAAGGTGAACGTGTCTGGCCTGGACCCCAACGCCATGTACTCCTTCCTGCTGGACTTCGTGGCGGCGGACAACCACCGCTGGAAGTACGTGAACGGGGAATGGGTGCCGGGGGGCAAGCCGGAGCCGCAGGCGCCCAGCTGCGTCTACATCCACCCCGACTCGCCCAACTTCGGGGCCCACTGGATGAAGGCTCCCGTCTCCTTCAGCAAAGTCAAGCTCACCAACAAGCTCAACGGAGGGGGCCAGGTAGGTGTGAGGAGCCCGCCAGGTCTGGGACCAGTGCCACCAATCCTGTATCTGTCTCCCTCAGATCATGCTGAACTCCTTGCATAAGTATGAGCCTCGAATCCACATAGTGAGAGTTGGGGGTCCACAGCGCATGATCACCAGCCACTGCTTCCCTGAGACCCAGTTCATAGCGGTGACTGCTTATCAGAACGAGGAGGTGAGAAGGACAGAGGCGGATCGCTTTCCCGGTATACTAGTAAATGCAATTTCTTGTTTTTCAGATCACAGCTCTTAAAATTAAGTACAATCCATTTGCAAAAGCTTTCCTTGATGCAAAGGAAAGGTGAGAGAATTCTAACTATAAATACCCTTGGGTTCGATATACTTTTTTTTTTTCATTTTGATAGAAGTGATCACAAAGAGATGATGGAGGAACCCGGAGACAGCCAGCAACCTGGGTACTCCCAATGTACGGTTTGTTGCACTCTGTCATGTCATTCTAGGTTACTCAGCACTGTCTTTTCTCACAGCAGGGGGGTGGCTTCTTCCTGGAACCAGCACCCTGTGTCCACCTGCAAATCCTCATCCTCAGTTTGGAGGTGCCCTCTCCCTCCCCTCCACGCACAGCTGTGACAGGTACCCAACCCTGAGGAGCCACCGGTCCTCACCCTACCCCAGCCCCTATGCTCATCGGAACAATTCTCCAAGTGAGTCCTCAGCCTCATTCTGCCAGGGGTTGTATAATTGCACTTTGTTACCTTCCCCCCTTAGCCTATTCTGACAACTCACCTGCATGTTTATCCATGCTGCAATCCCATGACAATTGGTCCAGCCTTGGAATGCCTGCCCATCCCAGCATGCTCCCCGTGAGCCACAATGCCAGCCCACCTACCAGCTCCAGGTAATGTATGTCCAGGACCTGGTGCAAAGCATAGGCCCTGCTCACTGGTGTCTTTCTGTTGCAGTCAGTACCCCAGCCTGTGGTCTGTGAGCAACGGCGCCGTCACCCCGGGCTCCCAGGCAGCAGCCGTGTCCAACGGGCTGGGGGCCCAGTTCTTCCGGGGCTCCCCCGCGCACTACACACCCCTCACCCATCCGGTCTCGGCGCCCTCTTCCTCGGGATCCCCACTGTACGAAGGGGCGGCCGCGGCCACAGACATCGTGGACAGCCAGTACGACGCCGCAGCCCAAGGCCGCCTCATAGCCTCATGGACACCTGTGTCGCCACCTTCCATGTGAAGCAGCAAGGCCCAGGTCCCGAAAGATGCAGTGACTTTTTGTCGTGGCAGCCAGTGGTGACTGGATTGACCTACTAGGTACCCAGTGGCAGTCTCAGGTTAAGAAGGAAATGCAGCCTCAGTAACTTCCTTTTCAAAGCAGTGGAGGAGCACACGGCACCTTTCCCCAGAGCCCCAGCATCCCTTGCTCACACCTGCAGTAGCGGTGCTGTCCCAGGTGGCTTACAGATGAACCCAACTGTGGAGATGATGCAGTTGGCCCAACCTCACTGACGGTGAAAAAATGTTTGCCAGGGTCCAGAAACTTTTTTTGGTTTATTTCTCATACAGTGTATTGGCAACTTTGGCACACCAGAATTTGTAAACTCCACCAGTCCTACTTTAGTGAGATAAAAAGCACACTCTTAATCTTCTTCCTTGTTGCTTTCAAGTAGTTAGAGTTGAGCTGTTAAGGACAGAATAAAATCATAGTTGAGGACAGCAGGTTTTAGTTGAATTGAAAATTTGACTGCTCTGCCCCCTAGAATGTGTGTATTTTAAGCATATGTAGCTAATCTCTTGTGTTGTTAAACTATAACTGTTTCATATTTTTCTTTTGACAAAGTAGCCAAAGACAATCAGCAGAAAGCATTTTCTGCAAAATAAACGCAATATGCAAAATGTGATTCGTCCAGTTATTAGTGAAGCCCCTC